AATGCTGTCCTCGATTTTAATGAGCAGCCTTTTGGCCAGTCTGCACTGGGTGAAGCAGAAGCAAGACATAAATTGTTAAGATAATTTTTAAAGCTGCTTAATTTTGGTAAAAACATAGAACATAGAATTTACCATCTTCACCAATTGTTTACTATACAATATGTTGTTTTGAACCTCTGAAACCCTACCTGCTGTTTCTGTAATAAAACCTAGCCCAGGCCGGGCACGCTGACTCATGCCTGTAATCCCAGCACTTTGGGAGGCCGAGGTGGGTGGATCACCTGAGGAAAGGAGTTTGAGACCAGCCTGGCCAACAAGGTGAAACCCCATCTCTACCAAAACTACAAACAATTCGCCGGGCTTGGTGGTGGGCACCCGTAATCCCAGCTACTCCAGAAGCTGAGGCAAGAGAATCGCTTGAACCCAGGAGACAAGGCTGCGGCGAGCCGACATCGGGCCGTTGCACTCCAGCCTGTGCAATAAGAGAGAAACCCCATCTCCAAATACATAAATAGATAAAGAAATAAAAAATAAAACCCAGCCCGGACTGTAACCACGCCCACCGGGGACTGGGGAAGTAGTGGAGGGGACGCGAACAGGCCCATGGCTGTGCCCAGGGCGGGGTGAGCCAGGGACCCCGCGGCGCAAGCGGAAGGAGGGAGAGTGCCGCGGACCCAGGCGGGGACAAGGAGACGCCGAGGCCGCTGAATATTCCTCTGCACGTTTCTTCACCATTAATAAAAAATGCTATAATGATTAAATGAGTCTGTCGTGGAAGGAATCGTGTCCTGGCAGGAGTGGGGCCCGGGCACGAGGCCACCAAGCTGCCGGAGCGGGTGAAGAAGGGAAGGGACACTAGCATGGAAACTGGATTTCGTCCAGACAATGAAACGAAGAGGTGGAACGCGCCCAGTGACTACGCCCAGTAGCATTAAAATCTGGCTTTTCAGAATCGAGGTGACTCATTCCCCGGTACATTCCCCAGTAACTAACAGTATATAAGCCAGCCTTTCAGCACAGAGGTGATTTCATCTTCCAGGATCCACCTTGATTAAATCTCTTGTCCCCAGCCCTCCTGGTCCCCAATGGCAGCAGCCGCCATCCCAGCTTTGCTTCTGTGCCTCCCGCTTCTGTTCCTGCTGTTCGGCTGGTCCCGGGCTAGGCGAGACGGTGAGCTGGTGGATGGAGCCTAAGCGGGGCGGCCCACCCACCCCTCACCTGCCTTTCTCCACAGACCCTCACTCTCTTTGCTATGACATCACCGTCATCCCTAAGTTCAGACCTGGACCACGGTGGTGTGCGGTTCAAGGCCAGGTGGATGAAAAGACTTTTCTTCACTATGACTGTGGCAACAAGACAGTCACACCCGTCAGTCCCCTGGGGAAGAAACTAAATGTCACAATGGCCTGGAAAGCACAGAACCCAGTACTGAGAGAGGTGGTGGACATACTTACAGAGCAACTGCTTGACATTCAGCTGGAGAATTACACACCCAAGGGTAAGTTTCAGATGGCCCAGGACAGCAGGGAGGATCAGAGCTGATCTCTCTCTGATGGGGGCAGAACCCCTCACCCTGCAGGCAAGGATGTCTTGTGAGCAGAAAGCTGAAGGACACAGCAGTGGATCTTGGCAGTTCAGTATCGATGGACAGACCTTCCTACTCTTTGACTCAGAGAAGAGAATGTGGACAACGGTTCATCCTGGAGCCAGAAAGATGAAAGAAAAGTGGGAGAATGACAAGGATGTGGCCATGTCCTTCCATTACATCTCAATGGGAGACTGCATAGGATGGCTTGAGGACTTCTTGATGGGCATGGACAGCACCCTGGAGCCAAGTGCAGGAGGTAACAGGAGAAAAAGAAACGGGGATCTTAAACAAGGGTTGTCACTTTTGTGTTTCCATTTCAGCACCACTCGCCATGTCCTCAGGCACAACCCAACTCAGGGCCACAGCCACCACCCTCATCCTTTGCTGCCTCCTCATCATCCTCCCCTGCTTCATCCTCCCTGGCATCTGAGGAGAGTCCTTTAGAGTGACAGGTACTGTGGGCAGAATTGGAAGTGGAGCAAGGCTCTTAAACCAACATTTGGGTCCTTTCTGAAGGTTAAAGATGATACCAAAAAGCCCCTGTGAGCACGGTCTTGATCAACCTCGCCCTTCTGTCTGGCCAGCTGCCCACCACCTACGGTGTATGTCCAGCAGCCTCCAGCAGATGATGATGACACCATGGACCCAATAGCTCATTCACTGCCTTGATTCCTTTTGCCAACAATTTAACCAGTGATTATTCCTAACATATTATGCAATTTTCTCTTGGTGCTACCTGATGGAATTCCTGCACTTAAAGTTCTGGCTGACTAAACAAGATATGTCAACATTTTCTTTCTTCTCTTTTTGTTTGGAAAATCAAGTACTTCTTTGAATGATGATTTCTTTCTTTCATTACTGACATGATTGTCAGTAAAACAATCATGTTAGACTTCAGACCTCCAGGGATTCTTTCCATGTCCTGAAAGAGAATTGTTTAATTATTTAATAAGAAAAAAATTTATATTAATGATTGTTTCCTTTAGTAATTTATTGCTGTGTACTGATATTTAAATAAAGAGTTATATTTCCCAAAAACCTACTGAGTTTAGAATTTTGTTGTATTACTC